ATCTCTTCCACGTATTGTCTGAAGCTTTCCCTGATGGTTTCACATACACTAATCCCTGTGAACTCTTAAGTTCACCACTTCTTCTCTGGGGGTGGGGATGGAAAGAGAATAGAAACAAATTACTCTCTGGACAAATTCCATGCAAAGATTTTCAGCTGGGTAGACCCTTGATAAGAGGCCTGAAAAACGTTGGTAAAGTCCAAACCTACTTTTGAACCTCAATTGAGCACCTTTCTTTGTGGCCAGGTTTCACCCTCCAGAGTGTTGGTTAATAGGTTGAGGACAAAGACTCCCTGATCAGAATGAGACTCCCCGAAGATCTGTCCTCTTGTTTAGCAGAATCTGGCACATAGTAGGTACTCAGTGTATATATCGACTCAATATCATGCATCTGTTGTGTCCCAGCTACCTTCCACAGGGCTTGATGGGTTGACTTAAATAATGCTTTTAAAATTCAGGTTATTTCAATACAAACAGCCTGGCATCATTAAGGCACAAGAGCCTCACCCTTCTACACCACTTTCCACGAACTTCCAGTTGCCTTCCTTCAAAATCCTTGTTTTCTTAAGAAACCCACAAAAATACCGCCCCTCTATCAAAACGTCCTCAGCTTTGCCAGGTAGAGAATTGCTTCTGCAGTAGCTGGGCCACGTCTCTGTGGTAGTGCCCACTGCATGGGATCGGTATTAATCTGTTTGTCTTTTTCATCTTCTGGGCTGTGAGCTCCTAGAAGTCAGCTTTTTCACTTTTACCCAAGCCAAACGGTTATTCGCGTAAGGTTGGTTATAATTAAAATGTCGGTTTGTGCACATGGTTTGGGACTCTGTGTATGAGTACGACTAATATCTTCAATTTACTAAGAAGATAAAGAGGTCGATAAATAAGGAGGTCAAGCCCGTTTTGCAAGGTCACACAGGAAAGAAGCAGACCACGAAATGAACTTCGGCTGTCACCTGCGGTGGGCGCACTAGAGGTCTTTTGAACTCCTTCGGCTACCGTCGCCGCGTTCTCGCTGTGCACTCTTATTCTGCGCCTGCGCGCGGCTACAGCACGGTTCGTTTTTCCTTTAGTCAGGAAGGACGTTGGTGTTGAGGTGAGTCCGGTCCCTTTTGCATCCCTACCCCGACACTGCGGGTTGTCACAACGGCACCCTCCCGCTTTCTCTCTGCCTCGGATTTAGTCGTGACTGTGTGTCTCCGCCGTGGTGCAGCTTCAGGCCTCTCCCGCATCTACTCTCTCACGCTTCCGCTGCGGCCTGAGGGAGGGCGGCGGGCGGACCACGGACCGGGGTGGGTTGCGACGGCCCCACCGAAGCCGGGTGTGTACTTAATCATATTTTCTGAATCTCTTAAGGTTAGCATACGTATCAAGGACAGTAACTACCATGGCTCCCGAAGTTTTGCCAAAACCTCGGATGCGTGGCCTTCTGGCCAGGCGTCTGCGAAATCATATGGCTGTAGCATTCGTGCTATCCCTGGGGGTTGCAGCTTTGTATAAGGTATGTATGTTTTTTACTTTGTGCCGAAGGTCAAAATAAACTCTAATGGATGGTTGCTTTTTAGTTTCGTGTGGCTGATCAAAGAAAGAAGGCATACGCAGATTTCTACAGAAACTACGATGTCATGAAAGATTTTGAGGAGATGAGGAAGGCTGGTATCTTTCAGAGTGTAAAGTAATCTTGGAATATAAAGGTAATATGGTTATTTGAAGTTACTTAAAAAAACTCTAACTTAGCCTTTGTGTTTCTCTTCACAGAATTTCTTCAGGTTGAATTACCTAGAAGTTTGTCACTGACTTGTGTTCCTGAACTATGACACATGAATATGTGGGCTAAGAAATAGTTCCTCTTGATAAATAAACAATTAACAAATACTTTGGACAGTAAGTCTTTCTCAGTTCTTAATGATAATGCAGGGCACTTACTAGCATAAGAATTGGTTTGGGATTTAACTGTTTATGAAGCTAACTTGATTTCCGTGTTTTGTTAAAATTTCATTGTTCTAGCACATCTTTAACTGTGATAGTTTGTCCGTTTCATTGCAGTTACTTGGTCTTGGGCTATGGATTAAAAAGTGTTCTTCATGAGCCTGTAAGACTACTGTACTGTGGGCTCTAAGAAGAGATAGAATCCTAATAAAATCTATCCTTGGCCTTCATTGCCACTATTTGGTAGCTGTGCCACCACCAC